ACAGGGTTTCATCATGTTGGCCAGGCTGGTCTTGAACTCCTGACCTCAAGTAATCCACCCGCTTAGGCCTCCCGAAGTGCTGGGATTATAGGCGTGAGCCACCGCGCCCGGCCCTTTTTGTTTTTTAATGAGGATGTATTTCTGATTCCTTTGCAATTTTAAAAAATGTTAAAAACATGTCTTTTTGGGTTTGAAAGAGCTAGGATGTGCGTCTATGTGCTTGGGGTGAGCCCTGGGCACTTCGCTCCCCTGTGGCAACTTGTGGGTACGGTTTAACTGGACCACGCTGAGCTTCTGCAGCGTTGGAACCTCAAGTTTGGGGGGACTGGGCGGGCAGGGTCGCCTGCCACGCAGGCCCGAGAAAGAGGAGAGTGGTGGAGGGGGCGTTCTCACGCCTGGCCCCAGGGCACACGGCTGCGCCCGCCGCCCGGAACCCCACCGGGGCTGCAAGCGTCCTCGGGGTGGGTTGCGGTGGGAGTAGGGGAGCTGGGGTGCGTGGTGGTAGGTGGGGTGCGCGGCCGCTCCACCTGCGCGGAAGGGCAGCCGGGCAACCGGACCCCGCGGCCACCCGGGGGCCCCCAGCTCCGAGCATCCCGCCTTGGTCCCGGCGGATCCCAGCCTTTCCCCAGCCCGTAGCCCCGGGACCTCCGCGGTGGGCGGCGCCGCGCTGCCGGCGCAGGGAGGGCCTCTGGTGCACCGGCACCGCTGAGTCGGGTTCTCTCGCCGGCCTGTTCCCGGGAGAGCCCGGGGCCCTGCTCGGAGATGCCGCCCCGGGCCCCCAGACACCGGCTCCCTGGCCTTCCTCGAGCAACCCCGAGCTCGGCTCCGGTCTCCAGCCAAGCCCAACCCCGAGAGGCCGCGGCCCTACTGGCTCCGCCTCCCGCGTTGCTCCCGGAAGCCCCGCCCGACCGCGGCTCCTGACAGACGGGCCGCTCAGCCAACCGGGGTGGGGCGGGGCCCGATGGCGCGCAGCCAATGGTAGGCCGCGCCTGGCAGACGGACGGGCGCGGGGCGGGGCGTGCGCAGGCCCGCCCGAGTCTCCGCCGCCCGTGCCCTGCGCCCGCAACCCGAGCCGCACCCGCCGCGGACGGAGCCCATGCGCGGGGCGAACCGCGCGCCCCCGCCCCCGCCCCGCCCCGGCCTCGGCCCCGGCCCTGGCCCCGGGGGCAGTCGCGCCTGTGAACGGTGAGTGCGGGCAGGGATCGGCCGGGCCGCGCTGGGCCTGGCTGAGCAGGGCCCTCCTTGGCAGGTGGGGCAGGAGACCCTGTAGGAGGACCCCGGGCCGCAGGCCCCTGAGGAGCGATGACGGAATATAAGCTGGTGGTGGTGGGCGCCGGCGGTGTGGGCAAGAGTGCGCTGACCATCCAGCTGATCCAGAACCATTTTGTGGACGAATACGACCCCACTATAGAGGTGAGCCTGGCGCCGCCGTCCAGGTGCCAGCATGAGGGGGTCCCTGAGCCCTGTCCTCCTGCAGGATTCCTACCGGAAGCAGGTGGTCATTGATGGGGAGACGTGCCTGTTGGACATCCTGGATACCGCCGGCCAGGAGGAGTACAGCGCCATGCGGGACCAGTACATGCGCACCGGGGAGGGCTTCCTGTGTGTGTTTGCCATCAACAACACCAAGTCTTTTGAGGACATCCACCAGTACAGGTGAACCCCGTGAGGCTGGCCCGGGAGCCCACCCCGTAGCCAGCTCTCGCTTTCCACCTCTCAGGGAGCAGATCAAACGGGTGAAGGACTCGGATGACGTGCCCATGGTGCTGGTGGGGAACAAGTGTGACCTGGCTGCACGCACTGTGGAATCTCGGCAGGCTCAGGACCTCGCCCGAAGCTACGGCATCCCCTACATCGAGACCTCGGCCAAGACCCGGCAGGTGAGGCAGCTCTCCACCCCACAGCTAGCCAGGCAGCACTCACTGACCCTCTCCCTTGACACAGGGCAGCCGCTCTGGCTCTAGCTCCAGCTCCGGGACCCTCTGGGACCCCCCGGGACCCATGTGACCCAGCGGCCCCTCGCGCTGTAAGTCTCCCGGGACGGCAGGGCAGTGAGGGGGTCCCTCCTGATCCCATCCCTCCTTTCCCAGGGAGTGGAGGATGCCTTCTACACGTTGGTGCGTGAGATCCGGCAGCACAAGCTGCGGAAGCTGAACCCTCCTGATGAGAGTGGCCCCGGCTGCATGAGCTGCAAGTGTGTGCTCTCCTGACGCAGGTGAGGGGGACTCCCAGGGCGGCCGCCACGCCCACCGGATGACCCCGGCTCCCCGCCCCTGCCGGTCTCCTGGCCTGCGGTCAGCAGCCTCCCTTGTGCCCCGCCCAGCACAAGCTCAGGACATGGAGGTGCCGGATGCAGGAAGGAGGTGCAGACGGAAGGAGGAGGAAGGAAGGACGGAAGCAAGGAAGGAAGGAAGGGCTGCTGGAGCCCAGTCACCCCGGGACCGTGGGCCGAGGTGACTGCAGACCCTCCCAGGGAGGCTGTGCACAGACTGTCTTGAACATCCCAAATGCCACCGGAACCCCAGCCCTTAGCTCCCCTCCCAGGCCTCTGTGGGCCCTTGTCGGGCACAGATGGGATCACAGTAAATTATTGGATGGTCTTGATCTTGGTTTTCGGCTGAGGGTGGGACACGGTG